AATAAATTTTATTCATTTGGTAAATGAAGCTGCAGTAATTTTAATAACCCACACTGAAATCCTGGACATTTCTTATCCTCTTCTTCCCTGGTCAGTGGCAAGGAGAGATTGCATCTCTTCCCATGCCCAGCCTCTCTTTCCCATACCTATTGCCATGGCCTTATGTCTGAGACAGCCTTTCTTACAGTGTTATAATAACCAGCAATACATTTTTCTTTCTTTTTTGTTTTTTTTTTTTTAGAGGTTGGGTCTTGTTATGTTGCCTAGGCTGGACTCGAACTCTGGGCTTCAGGGGTCCTTCCACCTCAGTCTCTGAGTAGCTGAAGTTATAGATGCACGCCACTGCACCCGGCTCCAGCTGCCCTCAGTGCTGCTGTTTTAGAATTTTTCTTTACTGTGCTCCCTCTCTAGCAGACTCTCCTTTCATGGAATCTCTGAAGCAGTGCTTCCTTCTGTTACTCAGTTTTATGTTACATAACAATAGCTGCTTGTTTACTTTTATTTCCCCTCCCCAATTAGATTATTACCTTTTTGAGATCTGGGACCATGTCTTACCCAGTATCCACTTTAGCATCTAGCATGATGCCTTGCATAGCTACCCAAATATGTATTGAATTGAACTTAAATGATCAACTATTGAATAACTTGTGCATTATCTAGAAAAATTAATTCTTCCTGTTCCTGTTGTCTTTCATTATCTTTAGATTTTTCTTCAAGGAACACAAGCTTTCACCTACTCATTCTTTGCATTTTTTAGACAAAGTCAGTTGTATGCAAACTAATTTAATATTTTTCAAACATGCAGATATCAGTTTTAGAGAATGTGGCGTGGAGAAATTCTCAAGGAAAGAGTAAAATGCTGGTGATGTGCTGAGGGAACAGAAGGAGTGTTTGTGAATGTGCACACGTCCGTTTCTGGTCTCTCGTGTCAGCGTCCTACCTGCACAAGGTTAAGGCAGCATTAACAGGTCTGATGTTAAGGGGCCTAGAGTGTTTGTCCTTTTCCCTTCTTTTTGTTTTATATCCATATTCTGGTCCTAAGGATTTATTTCTTAAGTTAACAATATAGTGAGATCACTGAAAGTCTTTCTTCAGATTTACAGAGTAAAATTTTCTTTGATGAATCTGACATAAATGCTGGTAAATTTTTATAGTTGGTCAACTCGAATTGGTATTAATTCTTCTCATAGCTTGCTTTTTTTCTTTTGAAATTTACATTAGGAGAAGTACCTCTTGAGAAGTATTCTAAGCAGAACATGTATTTTAAAATGTGTTTTAAGAAGGAAAACATTGAAATGCATTCTAAATAGAATTAGGTATTTTAACAATCATTGTGTGACAGTTTTAGATGTAGCAAAGTATCTGCTACTTCAGGTTTGAATTGCTTTTAATCAGAAAATGCTGTTAATGAGTTATGTTCAATCTAGGAAGATAGGCTTGTCATTTGTAACTAATGTACTGAAAAAAACACTAGATATGAAAAAGACCCCTGCCCTCTTCAAATAGCATTACCTGTGGTATGATTTATTTTAGTTCTGCCTTCGAGGATTTTTTTTTCCTTGTGAAATTTTTTGCTGGCCTGTATCAGTAGATTTGCAGAGACGGGGAGTAATCCATTTGTGCTTCTCCCCCTGCCCCACGACCACAATTGTTGGCTTTTAACATATGTCATCTTAGGCCTCCTCCATATTAGTTTATGATTAGTGTCTGTAATGGACACTGTCAGTCCATTGACTCTTGGTCTGATTGGAGAATTCTTACCCTGGCAGGCAGATCTTCTCAGACACACTCGCCTGAGACTGTGAACCTGAGGCTGGAGGCAAGGAAAGAAGAGTAGCCCATGTGGCCATTTTCTGGGGGGATGCACAGTGGTGGCTGCTGTGCTGCTTCTAGAGGCAAGGTCTAGTTGTTGCTGCAATGATGATGCAGTCTGCTGTGTCCCCTTAGGCATTGTTATGGCCAGGGGGAGATTCTGTGAACTGTCTAATAGCCGCCTCCCCTTTTTTTAAATCACTTTTCTGTTTAAATTACCTAGAATTAGTTTCTGATGCTCTCAACTAAGAATTCTGATACTTCAGCATCCAGACTTGTCACTGTCGCTGGTCAGATACGTGGTAGAAGCCCTTGTGAAGAGCAGTGATGTATCTTTTTCATCCTGGCTGCCTGTACATTCTGGTCAGAGGTGACCCAGAGGACTGGAGGAGGACACAGTCGATATCAGCTGTGGGTCGTGGGAGCTGTGTTTGCTGGTGGTCAGGCAGGACTCCCGAACCACACACTAGCCCAGCCCACTGGGTCTCATCATGTGCCACTCTTTACTGCTGCTTTTTCCTAATTCTTTGTCCCCCAAAAGTTGGGATGCCTAGGAGCTAATACATAACTCCTTGTGCATTTTTTTTTTGGCTCTGATGTGGGAATATTAGCTACAGAAATATGTGTGTGTGTGCGTGCGTGTGTGTGTGTGCGTGTTTTAGTGGAATGTTTATTTTGTTTAGCCAAAAATTACATCTGATGTACCAAATACCTTTTTAGTCAACATTATTTAGGTATAATTTCACGTATTATAAAATTATACTCATTTTAAGTGTTGTTGGGTGAATTTACTAAAGATATAGAACATTTCATTACCCCAAAAGTTCCCTTGTGTCCCCTTGTAGTCAGTGCTTCTCCTCCTGCCCCACTACCACAATTGTTGGCTTTTAACATATGTTACCTTAGGCCTCCTCCATATTAGCTGATGATTTGTCACTTTGCTGTTCCTGAGGATATTACAGTATAATAAAGGCATGATAAATCTCTCGTTTTTACTGAACTATGAAATCCAAAGAAAAACTATCAGTGCTGTATAAATTATCAGTCTGATAAATAATACTTTGCCGCACAGAAGTGTCTTGAGTTAGATGACTTGTTCTGGTGAGCGGCTTTCCAGTGGATGGCTTTTCTGGCTTCTCTGTGGCCTGTAGACATGCAGGGCTCGGGTTTTCTCCCTGGATGTGATGATGTCTTTTAATTGTTATCTGGGTCAGGTTGGGAGGCAAGAAAGCCAAAATGGCTGAATTCAAATCCTTGCTCTGTCATCTCCTAGCCAAGGGACTGGAGTAGAGTTACCCAGCTGCTCTGTGTGCGCTTCAGAGCCCTCATGCCTAAAAATTGCCTGTTGAAGGCTGTTCAGTCACCAAGTGTTTATTGGGTATCTACTATGTACCAGGCCCTGCTCTTCATATTTCATGAAGTTTTCCTTTTAGTGTAGGGGAGGGGGCAGATAGTAACAAGTAAATTGTGTAATACGTCAGATGGTGATAGGTTCTGTAGAGAAAAACAGCAGGGAAGGGGTGCATGCAGGCACCCCTGTGTGCGGGCGTGGGGTGGGGTGGAGGGTGTTGTAATTTTAAATAGTGGAGCCAGGAAAGGCTTCACTAAGGAGGTTTTAAGCTAAGCCCTGATGGAGCTGAGGGGCCATTCCAGGCAGAGAGAATACAAATGCAGAAGCTCAGAGTGGGGAGCAGGCCTATATTTGAGGAACAGCAGAGGCTGGGGTGCTTAGAGTTGTGGGGGAGGGCAGAGGGAAGAAAGTAGGAGGCAAAAATCATAAGTGGTCCAAAGGATTAAATGAGATGAAACACGTAAAGTGTTTTTGATGCTTACAATTACTGTGTGATGACAGTCTCCTAGGTAGCCTTTAAAAAATCACTCTTGAGAAGAAAAGTTATAAGAAAGAACAGAACCAAATGAGGCATTCCCTCACTCAGCCATTCAGCAAACATTCAAGGGGATTTTTGCTGCCAGGTGCTGCTGTCACAGGCAGGACTGTGTGGGGGAGACCGGGGCTTCAGGAGCTTCCTTCAGTGAGTTCATTGTGGAGACAGAAGGAATGGATGCATGGGACGATGATGCCTGCTAGGTTAGATGGATGCCCCGGGGGCTTTGAGAACATGTGGGGAATGGTTAGCAGTTGTCATGTGAGTTTTAGCTTTTGAAGTTGGATTATGTGAAGAACAGGATGTGTATGCATGTGCAGGTGGCATATGGGGTCAGGTGGGAGCTTTCCAAGCCCAGCGACAACATGGCATGGTGGGGACAGAGAACTGTGGCAGGAGAGTGGGTGTTTGGTAGGCTAGAGTGGAGGGGAAGGTGAGGTGCAGGGCTAGGCAGGAGCTGGTGGCAGGGGTGGGGTGGGGTCGGTGGGAAGAACTCAAAAGAGGCACCAGGGAGAGTGTATGAGTGGAAAGGAACTGAGAGAAGGAAAGAGAAGTCCCAGGTGGGGCACAGGGAGGGAGGAGGAGCAAAGGGGAATGGGGAGGGACTAACACGAATTCAGTGATGATCTTGGATTTGCTTCAACTGCTTTGCCTGCATTAACTCATTTAATCCTCACAGCAACCCTCAATAAGTTAGGGACTGTTATTATCTCTGTTTCACAGATGAGGACGCTGAGGTGTAGAAAGGTTAACTCCCCTTCTCAAGGTCACACAGCTTATAAGTGGTGAATTGAGATTCTAACTCAAGCATTCTGACTCCATGGTCTTGGTAACCCTCTACTGCCACTGAAATCATTCTTAACATTTTGTTTGTGCTTTTCATTGAACCCTGATTGGAACACTGCATGTATATTGGAATTCTTTTTTTTTCTTTTGTCACTGGCCTATGAATGATGCTGACAGAGCCAGCTGATGGATTATCTCTTGGTTCTTTTCTTCTTGGAATGAGTCCCAGCAGGATCAGGATCTGGGATTTCTGAGTCTCTTCTTTCCCATTCTTCTTCATCCCCTCTCATTTTTGCTGGTTTGCTTACAATGAGAGTAGACATTTAAAAACTGATTTTAAGTGGGAAACTGAAGAATTGTGGCAAAGTATTTTCATACTCTTAACTAATGAAATAGTCATTTTTAGTCTTCTTAGATTTTATTTAAATAGACTTTGTTATTTTTAAATATAGGAGATCTCAACGACATTGCAGCAAAACTAGAAAACAACTACTAACATCATTTTTACATAACATTTTTGAAATTATTTTTATTTTTTTTCCTGTAGGTTAGGGTAAGTTTAATGTCTTGTCCTACATATGCAATTCCCAAAATTAAGCCACAGATCACTTCTTAATTATTAATTAAACAGGAAACGGGATAGTTGTACATTTAAGTCCAATAGCTAGTGAATTAGTAGTTTTAAACACCATCACCTTGTGATCTCTTCTGCCCTGTCTTTTTGTAGTTCTAGGTTCAGTCTGTCTCAGTGTCTTCTACGTTCTAAATAATAATAGGGATGAAAACAATTAACGTTGATTGGCACATAATATGGACCAGCACTGTGCTAAGTGCTTGACATGCACCATCTCATTTAATAATCCCCACAGTAGCTTCGCAAAGAGGTTCTGTTATTTCGGCTTTATGGATGAGGACACGGGCACAGTGAAGTTTGGAAGCATGTACAGGGTCACTCAGTTGGGACTCAGTTGGAGCTCTGACTCCAACCCAGGGCTTTATGTTATCAGAGCTGATTGACATTCTTTAACCAAAATCTGGGCTCATTTAACATTAGTGAGATGGAAAGATTTTTACTGTGAACTACCCAGTGATTCTGTGTGCTTCAGTGGGTAGTACAGATCATTTGTGCTCACCTTCAGTGGGTAGGTGGGGTGAGGAGAATGAAGCTAGGGCCCTTTGTACCATGTCACATTGGGAGTGCAGCCAGACGGGTGTCCTGAAGTGACTGAGTCCCTTGGGATAGCACCAGCAGGCACAGGCAGTGTGGTGGGCGATGGATGGATGCTGCCTCCCTTGGGCGGATGGTTTCTTCTCCCAGCCCCTTTTTTGAGTCCTGCAAGAGGAAGAAAAAGCCAGCAGCAATATGCTTGGATAGCTTTAACTTTGGATCTGTGTTCAGTGAAAATGCTGAGTCACTTTGAATGACCTGTTCCCTTATCAATTTTCTCCTTTGGCTTTTGTGCCTTGTAAATAGCAAATATTTATTGATGAGGAGAATGAAGTTAGTTAACACCTTCCTCACCTGCTACTTTCAATTCTTTTGGTTTTTACCCTGCTTTTCAGCTCTGCAATCTTTTTCCTGGACCTTGGCCTTTTCATCGTGTGCTGATAGGGTATGGTGAATGAGTTAGATTCCTGTCTAGCAGTGCTGAGGTTGTTCCAGGAGTGGATTGGCTACTGGCACGCCAGGGATTGAGTTGAGAGTCAGGGATAGAATCTACTTCTCTGGTTGCATGTTAGAATCACCTGGGCTGCTTGAGAAACACGTGGTGCCCCACACCCATTTTTATTTAATTGATCTGGATTGGGGCCCTGGTATTTGGTGTTTTTCAGTCTTCTTAGGTGATTCCACTGTGTAGCCAATGGTTTCATTTAAATATTAATAGCTTAATTAGGAAGCTGGGTTTATTTTGGGCTGTGGAGATGGGGCTCAAAAGATGCAGCAGCTCCCCCATGGGCACTGCACTGGGCAGATCGTGCAGACCCTTCCTGCTCGCCTATGACATAATAGCCAATTCTTGGTAGTGCTTCCCCTGTGCCACGCACTGTTTGAAGCACAGTGCAGCATTAACTCATTTAATCCACACGATATCCTTATGAGGCAGGCACTGTGATTATCCATTTCGTAGAAAAAGAAATTCCTACTTGTAGCCATGAAGGACATGTAGTATGAAACTGACCCATAAACCTAGGTTTTGGTTTTTCCTAGATTTACAGTATAGAAAACATTTCAGATCTTTGTGTTTTAGTAATTTAGCCTCAAATGTGAATATATTTGTTTTTACAAATGAAACTGAGACCTGTGCCATGTCATGTAGCTAGTGACTATCAGTTAGCATACAGAGTTGTAAATTGGTATTGTAAATCATTTAAAACACTACTTTTTTATGGTTTTGACATAGATTTTACTTTATGGTACATTTTATATTTCAGGTTATTTGAGATGTACCTCATTTTTAAGGGAATCTTTTTTACTTAAAATTGTATTTTGTACTTTTTAAAAACATATGTACTATGATCTTTGAGTGCATATTAGATCTTCACTGACTTGTGATCTGACCTGCCTCTTCACATTCTGGCTACTGTAACCCTCCAGGATACTAAGCAAAACTAATAGCAGCATTTGAAGCATGCTCAAGTCCTGCCATTGTAAAACCCAAACTCCTTCAAACCCACATGCATTTCTAGTCTCCCCTTTAATAGCCAACTTATTGAACAAGTTGTCTTTGCCTGACATAGTCTGTATTTCTTCATCACTCATACAATCCTCAGCCCACTTTGTTCTGGTCTCAGTTCTGTCATTGCAGTCTTTGAGGTCATGGAGTAACCTCCATGTTGCTAAATTCAGTAACTATTTTTAAAGCATTTATTCCCCTATTTATTGGTACCTGCCTTGTGCTAGGTTTGTGCTGTTGTAGGTACAGGTCAAGTGTCCTTTATCTGAAAATCTGAAACCCAAAATGCACCAAAATCTGAAACTTTTTGAGTGCTGACATGACACTTAGAGGAAATGTTCATTGTAGCATTTCAGATTTTTGGATTAGGAATGTTCAGCTGGTGAGTATAATACAAACAACAAAACCTGAAGAAATCTGAAATCTGAAATGCTCTGGTCCCAAGCATTTCTGATAAGGGATACTCCAAAAGATATTGGGATAGAGTAGTGAATAAAGCAAAAGGAAGTCCCTATCCTCATGGAACTTGGGCTCTAGGAAGAGTGACAAAGACATAAATAAATATTTAATATAATGTCAGGATCATGAAAGACCTCCTGTTGTGTGACTCTGCTGATATAAAATGTCTAGAATAGGCAAATCTATAGAGACAGAAAGTAGATTAGTGGTTGCCTAGAGCTGAAGAGGGGTGAAGGGAGAAATGGGGAATGACTGCTAATAAAAAATGTTTTATTATTAGATTGTGGTGATGTTTGCACAACTCTGAATATACTGAAACCATTGAATTTTACACTATAATGAGTGAATTCCATGCTATGTGAATTATATTTCAAAGCTTTTAATATCAGGAAGTGGTAAGTGCTATGAAAAAAATCTAAATCCACTGGGAGATGGAGGTACTGTTTTGCATAAAGAAGTTAGATGAGACATCTCTGATGAGGTGACATTTAAATAGATATTTCAGGAAAGATAGCTGTTGGGCCTGTGAACGTCAAGGGTCATGGAGGCTGAGGGGCACAGTAAATGCAAAGGCCTTGAGGTAGGAATTCACTTGAATATTCACGAATTGTGTGGCTAGAATGGAGTAGGCAAGGATAATGGAATGGGATGACTTAGGTCAGATCACGTAGAGCCTTGTGAGGACTAGAATTTTTTTTCTTTTATGCTGCAATAGCAAATACAACATCTCAGTGATTCAAGTAAAAGGTTGTAATGCATCCTTTGTGGGTTGGAATGGGTCTCTGCTCCACATCGTTGACATTCTCATCCCTAGTCTATCTGAAACCCATGGAAAAGAGGGCATGTGTTTCTAGAAGGAAGGAAACAAGGCAAATCTAAAGAGTGGCTCCCAACCACAGTGCAGCCTTGGCTTTAACAATTTTTGTTTTCTTTTCCCATATCACGTGGTACAATTGACTTTTCAGGAGGCTGAGCCATGTGACCCATGGCTTGAAACACCCTTAAGCATTCCCTGATGAATCCCAGTTAGAGAGGCAGATCCCTATACCTCAGTCGTGTTCTTGTTCTGTTCCAGAGACATTTAGATGAGTGCCAAGGTTAGATGGTAACCTTTAATTTTGTCCAATTTTGTTTTGCTTTTTTGGCAATAACATGGTCACTATTTTGCCCTTTCCTTCTGCCGCCTTTACAGGTTTATTTCATCATTTTCATCGTCACTTGAAAAGCATTTGTTAAGAGCATAATACTGTTTAAAACTTTTATATCTGAGAGAATTGTTCAGCTGTAGTTTAATAATAAAACACTTTGATGATGCTTTAGTGACCAGAAGAGCGAATTGTGCTTAAAAATAGAAAGTTAACACTGGTGTTAAATCTTTTCTGTACCATTATTTCCCTGGGGGAAAAATGGTGAATTGTTTTAGATTCAGCCAGTTTTAAAATTTTTTTCTTTAATATTAAATTACTTTAAGTGTGTGGTTGCTTGTTGACAGCTTTGGTTAGGAAACGTTGCTGCTTTTTTCCTATTACAGAGTGTAAAGTTAGATTGATATTTTTGCTTTTATTGGAAATAATTTAGAATGGAAGAAGTAGCCTTGGATTGGGAGTTAGAAGATAAGAGTTTTGCCCAGCTTGGCCATAGCTAGCTCTCTGACTCCGCTCAAGCTAATAAAATGAGAATTGGACAAAAGAACATGAACCATTGAGTGCCTCACTTGCTCATCTCTCACATGCAGTCCTGTTAGTTTTTCCTTACACTGCAATCACATTTTATATAGAGGTTGGTTCTAAAGTCCCTGTGTAAGGTGAAGATCATTGGTGTTAAAAATACCACTGGAAACACTTGCAGAAGATTCCTCTTTGGAAGCTGTCTCAGAAGAATCCAGCACAGCCTATTCCTTCCTCCAGCATTGGAATAGATCTCTGGCTGTTTATTTGAGCACCAGTTGAAGCATCTGGCCTCGTCTTCAACTTCAGTTTAGGGACCATGTTTTATGAAAATACATCACTTTAAATACTCGACTCATACCGTATTGTGAGATGCACAAAATCTGATTGGCATGTGGAAACTGAGACCAACAGAGTGACTATTCATGTGTCATGTCTCGTGCTCATTAAGTAGAAGGGAGGGTGGGCAGTTAGTGAGACAACTGAAATTTCTTTTCATCTCGCTTCTTCCTTTTTTATTTTTTTTGACCAAATGAGAAGAGTTGAATTTGTGTAAGCTAAATATCTATTTTCTGCAACTCCAGTGTACTCAGAATCTCTCCTCTCCATTTTTACAGCCAGTGTCTAACTTACGGCCCTAATGCTTTCCCACCTCAGTCACTTCTAGTCATCTCCATAAATGGCCACTCTAAATTCAGATCACCCATCATCTTTGCTGCACACTTGTCCTAGAGTGATCTTTTTAAATAACTCTCCTGATCAGAACACCTCCATGGCACCAAGACTCTCAAAGGAGTGCTTCTCAGACTTCCCACCAATGTTTTCCTGTACAGAGTTTGGTGGAATAAGTTGTTTCAGGGTCCTGGGAGCACAGCTTGATGTGGGGATTATGTTTGTTTTCATGTAAGACTGTCATATTATTGCTGATTAGAATTGATGCTGCTGGAATGTGCCATTCCTGTCATTACGTTTGCATGGTCTCTGGTGCCTGTGTTTGAGGTACAGATCCTTAGGAGATTAAATCTAAACGCTCAAGCAGGATTCACAAGTTCTTCATTTTCTGATCTTTGCCTTCCTGTTCAGTCTCCTCTTACCATGACACTTCTCACATTTGAAGATCACTTGAAGTGCCCTGAATGTATTGAATTTAAGCCTTTGGTGCCTTTGTATCTGCGTTTATTCATTTGTTGAATATTTATTGAGCACCTAATATGTGCCAGGTACTCTTCTAGGTATTAATATTACGGGATACAGCAATGGGCAAGATTTAAGTCTTGGCCCTTGTGGAGCTTACATTCTAATGGGAGAGGATGATGACAAATATATAATATAATGTCAGATGGTATTAATGCTGTGAAGAAAAGCAAAGCATGGTAAGATGATAGAGTGAAGATGGGGCTCTGTTGGTCTGGCAAGGTTATGTAAGGAGGTGATTTTTAAGAATTTTATCCTTAATTGACAAATAATTGTATATATTTACGGAGTACAATGTGATGTTTTGATACATGCATAATTGTGGAGTGATCAAATCAGACTAATTAACATATCCATCAAAGGTGATATTAAAATGGAAACCTGATGAAGTATGAGAGCAACCATGTTATTATTAGGGGGAAGAGCGCTCAAGGTAAGGAGAACAGCACGTGCAAAGGCGCTGAGGTGGGAGTGTTCTTGGAGTGTTAATGGAGCAGTAGGAAGCTCACTGTGGCTGAGTAGAATGAACAAGGGGAAGATGAGTAGAAGATGAGATTGGAGAGATTAGCAGATGCAGGGTGTACAAGGCCCTGAGCCCATGATAAGTTTTCTTTTGCTTTGAACAGCTTCCCCTTCCATCTGTAACTATTGGGTGAGGTGGAATTAATTTTAATTTGTTCTACATGCTGACCAGTTGCCCCTCTGTTTACTGAATTATTATGTCTTCTCCATTGAGTTTGAAATGCCATTTAATTATATGTTGTGTATGTGTATTTATACGTATATGTTTATCAGCTCTCTGTCATTGATTTTTCTTCTTGCACACATAGTATAACATTTTAATTACTGTACCTTTATACCAGGTCTTGGCAAACAATGGCCCATGGGGCAAATCCAGCCCTACCACCTGGTTTTTATAAATAAAGCTTTATTGGAAAGCAGCCATACTTACGTATTGTTTATGGCTGCTTTTGAGCTACTATGGCAGTGTAGTTGCAACAGAGACTGTATGGGCCAGAAATCCAGAAATATTTACAATCTGGCCCTTCATACAGAGTTTACCAGGCTCTGCTTTATACTGTGTATTGATATCTGATAGGGCAAGTTCATCCTCATTCTTTTTCAACAATTTCTTGGCAGGCCTAACATGTTTATTTCTCCAGATGAACTTTAGAATCAATCTGCCAAGCTTGCCTGACTTCCTTCTTTTCCCCACCTCTTTTTGGGGTGGAGAACTGGGGAGCCAGCAGAATAGGAATTTTGATTGCATTAATTTGTGGTTTAGTGAAGGGAGAAGTGATTGCTTTACAACGTTGGGTCTTTCTATTCCAGAAATATCTCTTTACGTGTATATCTTTCAGTAAACTTTAATTGTTCATTCTGAACAATAAAATCATACATATTGGAGTTTATTCCTATATGTATTGTTGCTTTTTGTTGCCATTATAATTGCGTTCTTGTCCCAGTTATATTTTGCAAGTGACTATGGTATAAAGGGAAGTTTTTGCTTTTTATGTATTTAAATTCTGTTTCTAACCCTCTTATGAGAGTAAACTATTAGGACTGTTAATTTTTGTTTCTTTTGATTGAGAGTCATTGTCTGAACTTACCAATAATTGTTTTATTAATGTTTATGTCTCCCCCTGTATTGTGTAGTTTTCTTACCTAGAGTAGTTTGGGGGAATGGACTTTGACCCCCTCAATGGCATTCATTTTTTTTTCTTTTGTGTAGGTCACAGCAAATGGTAGTTAAAACAAGCAAAAAAAAAAAAAAAAAAAAAAAAAAACCCAGACAAGTTTATGCCCAATCAGCAGTTGTTGGTAGTTTTAAGAAAATCCAGAAGATAATCTAGGCAAGCTATTTATCAAGCAGGCTGTGCCTTTGTAGAGCTGATTGCTGGTTTTAATACAGACTATAGAGTTGCCATGTCACACAGGAGAGTCAGACTCAGCACTGCTTTACTTTGGAGAGCCGTCTGATCATGGAATGCAGTCAAAACCCAGCATTTATCCTTTGGAATTGAAATACGAGCAGAAGGAGATTTTTATCAATCAGTGCTTTCCAGAATACGTTCTCGGTAAAGCATTTGATCTTTACCCTTAACATCTAGGCCTTAAGGAGGTGAAATCTACTGTAGATTTCAAGGGCTATTACTTGCCATGAGCATTGAACAGATGAACTGTAAATCCAATGTGTGTTAACCTTTGTGAATCTATCTTTTAATGACATTTTTGTCTTTTTTTTCTCCTGAATTTGTGTCTTAACTTCTCCTTATGTTGATGAGACGAAAGAAAAATTATCCATGTTACTGGTTTCATTTCTTCCTTTTTCTTTTTTCTTTTTTTAGTTGAAGTGATGATGATGTGGTAGCAATAGGGATTGGATATAGAAATGGATAATTGGTGACATATATTATGTATTTGTGAAATGAACCTGTTTACTCTTGTTGCCTTTAGTAAAGTAAAACTTCATACGTGGAACCTGATTTTAAACATAATATCTGTATTTTTGTTCCTGTGTGTTGTGATTATCTGCAGTCAACATTATGAACATCAGTTGCTGGTATATGAGTCGCAGTGCCATTCTTGCATTACTATAAAGAAATACCTGAGACTGGGTAATTTATAAAAGAAAAGAGGTTTAATTGACTCACGGTTCTGCAGGCTTTACAGGAAGTATGGTGCTGGCATCTGCTTGGCTTCTAGAGAGTCTTACAATCGTGGAGGAAGGTGAATGGAGAGCAGGCACACCACATGGCGAAAGCAGGAGCGAGAGAGAGAAAGGGTGAGAGGAGGTGCCACACACTTTTAAATGACTGACGCTGACATTTTTCCTTTTTCTTTTCAAGATTTTCAGCTGAACTCTCATCTCTCAACACTGGCAAATATTCATAAGATCTACCACACCCTTAATAAGCTGGTAAGTCATTCTTTTAAAGACAAAATTACCAATTTCTTCGTAATAACGAACATATTTCTTTCAGAACCTAACAGAAGACATTGGCCAAGACGATCACCAAACAGGTATCTGTAAATGCTAACACTACTTAATTTTATTAATTTTGTGCTCTTTGAATTTGTTTTGTAGGAAGTCTGCGGTCTTGCAGTTCTTCAGACTGCTTTAATAAAGTGATGCCACCAAGGAAAAAGAGAAGACCTGCCTCTGGAGATGATTTATCTGCCAAGAAAAGTAGACATGATAGGTATGATGTAGAGACAGTAGATCAGAATCAGTAAATAACTTAAAACTGCCTTTTCAATTTCCAGCATGTATAGAAAATATGATTCGACTAGAATAAAGACTGAAGAAGAAGCCTTTTCAAGTAAAAGGTGCTTGGAATGGTTCTATGAATATGCAGGTAGGTATTCATTTGTATCATCTAAGACTGATAGATTTAATTTACATAAGACTGTATTTCACAGGAACTGATGATGTTGTAGGCCCTGAAGGCATGGAGAAATTTTGTGAAGACATTGGTGTTGAACCAGAAAACGTGAGTCAAACTTACTGAGTTGGGTGAATCAGTTTTTTTTTAATTGTGTATTTTTTTTTAACAGGTAGTTATGCTTGTCCTAGCTTGGAAATTGGATGCACAAAACATGGGTTATTTTACTCTACAGGAGTGGTTAAAAGGAATGACTTCTCTCCAGTAAGTCCTAGGCTGCACTAGTGGGGGTCCCTGGTCATAATTTGCCTTTATTCTGTTTTTCTAGATGTGATACAACAGAAAAACTCAGAAATACTTTGGATTACTTAAGATCATTCTTAAATGATTCTACAAACTTTAAACTTATTTACAGATATGCGTTTGACTTTGCACGGGTGAGTTCTCTGGAGCCTATCCAGATGTTTCCTCAGTAATTCATATTACTTTTCCCTCCATCAGCAATCAAAATACAAAGTTATTAATAAAGACCAGTGGTGCAATGTCCTAGAGTTTAGCAGAACAATTAATCTTGACCTCAGCAACTATGATGAAGATGGAGCATGTAAGTACTGCCGCTACCATTCTGCCATTCGTATTATTACTACTGTTTCTCTCTTTCTCTCCAGGGCCAGTTTTGTTGGACGAGTTTGTGGAGTGGTATAAAGACAAACAGATGTCCTAGGACTTTATGCATAGCAGCGAGAGAGTCACTGTTACCACAGTTTTGTCACCCATTAGCCATAAATTGCTGTTTGTATCAAAGCGCATGCTGCTTCTCTTGCACTGTTTCCCTTTCGCAGGGACATGTTGGTGTTTGCTATTGAATTGGCCAGCTCTGCTTGCTGTGTGGCATTGTTCTCTTGGAAGGCTGCTTTGCAGTTTGTATTTACACTACAGATTGGTGAATTTGCCAACGTCCTCACTGTGATTATGTGTATATTGCTGTTTAAATTTTGTATATGTGTATAAAAGGAAAAAGGTTCACCTAGAGATTATTTCTGAAAAATGTATTGTAAAAATAATTTTGTGGCATTTCTAGTCCCTTTTTTTGAATGAACCAATTATACTTTATTTGGTCTCCTATGTAGCATTTCAGAAAACAAGAGAAAACTGTTACCATGAACAAACATTGCCAGAATTAACCTTACTGTTTAAGAGGCCAACTTCTGGAAGGAGGTAGGAGTCATAACTTTTTAGAGGCATATGCCAAATATCATTTGGTATACTTAACAATATTAGTGTTTTAAAATGATGAGTTATAATTATTTGAACATATAGATATGTAACATGCCACAAATCATTTCTACCATGCAAGGTGTATAAGTTGTTTATTTTTTAGTGTTAAAACTATAATAGCTTGAATATAGGTACCAATGAACAAATTCAAATTGCACCTCTTTTCTTAAAAGAATGGGATTTAAACTCTTATAAACATTCTTTAACTTTTTTGTTTGTTTGTTCTCTTTTTTTCCTTTTGCATTCTTCTAGCCAGTGATTGATCTGCTAATGCTTTCTTTGCCACTCTAAGTAAAATTTATTTCACCTCCTCAATGAAAACCTCATGGTTTTGCTGGCTGTTTATAACTGCATCGCACTTCTAGTTGTGGCTTGAATTTTCAGTTAAGCTTTCATGGTATGTAATTTTCCAGCCTTTTGAGAAAACAAGCATACTATAAGTGAGAGCTGTTTTGTTTTCCTTGTTTGTTTGTTTCATGCTAGGCTTTTCCTGGCAGCATGTCCATTGCAGGCAGTGGACAAGAAACCACCAGCATTGAGCTAACCCAGTACATGCTAGGACCTGTCCTAGAGGGGCCACTTTTCATTACCTGAGTTATTTGTACAGAAGGGCAATAGCCATTATTTTTGTGGATGAGGAAACAAGAATAAACAGAATGGTATTTTTAGGTTTGTATTTTATGTCTTTTTTTTTTTTTTTTTTTGCCATTCTTGAGGAAATATAGAGATGACATGTTTTCACCCCAACTATCTGGTGCTATTGAATGACTAATTCAGTCCCTAAAGTTCTGTGAAAACACAAAAGTCTAATGATTTGAGTGAGTAAAAGGTAATGGTGCATTTGAACAAGTAAATGCTGTCGTGGTCAGCAAGATCCGTGATTTGAACATGTGATGACTGGAAAAAGGTTTGGGTTATTTGGAACTCTGGCTAAAACTTCTTTCGGGTGACATGTGATCGTTTAAATGGCATTAAGTGAATAAAGCACACAGACAGTGCTACTCTTGACCACTATTTTACCATTTCTTTGCAAACAGTGTTCACATTTTCATATTTTTTCCCTAACTAAACCACCAAAGAAAGAAATTTTGTATGTATATACAGTGTGTGTGTATACAAAATCATGATATAGTAGAATGCAACTACTTTCTTTTTCTACCAAACGAAAGGTTTTATTTGCTGTGAAATAAACCAGAAGTTTAAAAAACCCTGTAGTGATTAAGCATACTTAACCACTCCTTATTTGTAGATTCACTTTCAACCTTAAAAATTAATACCAGTTTGCATAAACCAATATCTGAAAAGAACAGGAAATGTTAATGGCAAGCAACAGCTATTAATACTGATGTGATGGATGCATTTGTTTTGCAGTGGTGACTGGCCTAGGCAGGTTTGGATCTGTGAAGAATTGATTCATTTTCAAAATTATTCCATAAAGTTAAAAAGTTACACTTTAAAGGCAACAGGTCATACAGTTCTTTAAATCTGATCAACTGTAGCTTTATTTAAAGCAAATATAAATCATAGATGAAGTTATTTTAAACACTATGTTAGAATATAGAGATTTTTAAAAAATGCTGATAAGCACAGTTAATTCTAAAATGAGAGGATTGTTACAGGAGGGAGATGTTACAGTTAATCCACAATCAACATTTTGATGGTAGGGAAAAAACTGCGTAAAAACTATTGCATTATGTATGATAAGAAAGTAAGTATTCCAAAGGGATAATCTTGCATATTAAGAAAACTCCAAATAATCTTTAAACTGCCTTGAAAAATAAACCTCTTTGACTGCTGAGCGGCAGAGTGCTTACCCTTGATTGTCTTGATTTTATATATTTATTTCTAAGGGGAGAAAAAGGGGTCAGACAGAGTAATATGATACATTTTCTTAAAAACTTCTCTAAGTTGCACAAAACTGAACAATCATCAAGCACTTATTTACTGGCTAATGTTGAATAAATTAGGGTGCCTTCATCTGGGTTTTCTTTAGTACCTAAGTCTACAACCCTTTCTCTTTTTCTATTGTGTTTCGAACTCCACATTGCAATACTCTGTTGTCATGGAATACAACCTTTAGATGTTTACTGCTGAAGTAGGTCAGAAATTGTATTATTTGATTTGCCTCAAACATCCACTGTAATGTTACATGCACCTTTTTTGAAGCATGAACTCTGAATTATGTTTTTATAAATCTGACTAGGCAAACCTAGATTCTGGTTTCACAATGGATTTATTTTCTCTCTCAGTCTCCATTTTAACAGTGCTTTTGAAGTTTATACAGAAAGCTTTAAAAGTTAGTTTGTGCCCTTGGTTTTTATTCTTAAAACTGCTAAAATACCTCTGTAAGCCTTATCCTTTATTCTTTCATATGTTGTATAATAAATGTATAGATTTCATTGACCAACTAAAATGTTGGGTGTCTGTAAATGAGACCAAAACGTGGGTTGCTTTTTTCATAAAATAATTTCTATTGGGGGTTACTGTTCAATGACAGCAGGTAACCTATAACTGTGAATGCTTCGTGTCGTCAGTATTTGCATTACATTCATAAAAGTGTGCAAGTCCTGTGACTCCCAGCTTAACTGAAATACTGTTATGCCACCTAACTTGAGTACAGCAAACTGGTTTTAGGTTTCAATGACATTGATGTAAAATGATATCCCATGAATAAAAAGTATTTGTGTTTGGTTTCAGAACAGATGTGTAAATTTTTTCTTCTCTCTTCTGG